TCCATGGAGATGTCCCTGCTCCAGGAAGCCTGTTCTCATGCCCTGGCTGAGTCGGTCTGTCCTCCTGTGCCCCACAGCCCCCAGGGCCCTCACACCCTCCTCACACCACAGGTTAATTGCCTGGGTGTGCACCTGCCTCCCCCACCAGCCAGAGAGATTTTGCAGGGGAGGGAGACTGTGTCTGGTGAGAGAGGCTAGAGGCCTGAGAGGGGCAGAGGCTCAAAGCCCAGCTCTGCCTCTGCTGTGCGACCTTGGGCAAGTCATTGCGCCATGTGGATCCAGTGTCCTTATCTGTAAAATGGGGACAATAACGACCACCTCACCAGGTTGATATGAAGATTAAATGAGAGCAGGCATCATATGCATTATCCAAACGGTAGCTGTATTATTAGAACTCACTGCCTAGCACACAGCTTAATAAATCGTTATTTGTGGAATTAACGAACCCCCACTTCTGTCCCCACCGGCGTCCTTGATTTTTGGGGGGAACAGTAGGTATAACAAAAAGAGAAACTGGGGGCAGATAGGATGGGGGGCTGGGAGATGGGAGAACAGGCTTCTCTGGCATCGTTGGGAGCTAGCTGTTACAGCAGCATCCGGAGCTAGGCTGGAGGCGGTGCAGGCATCCTCTCTGTCTCACCCCTGTGACCCACCTGTGCCATCCTCCTCCTCAGTTAGGTGAGGCAGCAAGGAGAGGCGGGGCTGGGCTCCACCTCTGCACTGTGGCCCTCTGAAGCTGCCAGGCCCGCCGGCACACACTAAGTGCGCCCAGAATGCGGGGTGGCCAGGGGCATAAATGTTGAATGAATGAGGATGGAATGAATGAACGGATGGACGCATGAATGGAGGTGGGATGGAAGCTTGAAGTGGGAGGCTAGAAGGAACGAGCGTCTCCCTCCGCCCTGCGGGTCTCGGGGCTGGAAGACAGGGAGCCAAGACCGTCTGGGGGCTCCCACCCCGCCCTGCCCCTCCCGCCGGCCCTCCCTCCCCGCAGCGCGCAGCCCGGCGGAGCCCGCGCCGAGCCACAGCCCGCGCAGTTGCCGCGGATCGTGCTGAGCCCCGCGAGCCGAGGCAGCGCAGCCTAGGGAGGGGGCTGCCCCGGCCCCCTCCTGCAGTCCCGGCCCCTAGAGGCTCGGCCTTCCTCGCAGGAAGGCGAAGTCCCCGGTGCCAGGTCCGGGGACCAGCAGCCGAGAACGCCCGGGTCCCGGAGCCAACAGGTGCGGGGTGTGGGGGACCCCCAGGCCTGGGACTCCTCGGCCAGCGCTGCTCTCCTCTAGGCAGGCTCCGAGTGCCCTCGCTCCCCCGCGCCTTCCCGGAGCCCCGCCAGCCCCCGAGGTGCAGGAAGGTCCCGCGGACGGAGCGGGCCTGCCGGCGTTCAGTGGGGTATGAAGGCGTCCCCTCCCCTTCCCCAGGGGGAAACGTCCCCGAAACTACCTTCTCGTACCAGGTTCTTGGTGAAGCACTTGGCACGCATCGGAGCTCATTACTCCTCATCGTGGTCCTGTAAGGTATGTAGGGCTGTCACCCCATTAGACAGATGTTCCCACTCCCTCCTTTCCTTCCTCCCTTCAGGAAGTTTGAGGCTGAGACCCGAAAAGACCTGGGTGCAAGCCTCCAGGCACCCTGAAGGGAGTGGGCTGAGGGCTGGCCCAAGCTCCCTCCTCTCCCTCTGTAGAGCCTAGGATGCCCCTCTGCTGCAGCGGCTCCTGAGCTCATGGAGCCCTCAGCCACCCCAGGGGCCCAGATGGGGGTCCCCCCTGGCAGCAGAGAGCCGTCCCCTGTGCCTCCAGACTATGAAGATGAGTTTCTCCGCTATCTGTGGCGCGATTATCTGTACCCAAAACAGTATGAGTGGGTCCTCATCGCAGCCTATGTGGCTGTGTTCGTCGTGGCCCTGGTGGGCAACACGCTGGGTAGGTCCAGGGCTTGCCCGGCAGTGCTGCCGTGCCACCAGCTTCACCTCGCTGCACCCTGCAGTCTGCCTGGCCGTGTGGCGGAACCACCACATGAGGACAGTCACCAACTACTTCATTGTCAACCTGTCCCTGGCTGACGTTCTGGTGACTGCTATCTGCCTGCCGGCCAGCCTGCTGGTGGACATCACTGAGTCCTGGCTGTTCGGCCATGCCCTCTGCAAGGTCATCCCCTATCTACAGGTGAGCTCTGCCCAGGCACCCCTCACCACTCCAAAATGACCGACGTTGTGTCCCCGTGGGGCAGGCTGTGTCCGTGTCAGTGGCAGTGCTAACTCTCAGCTTCATCGCCCTGGACCGCTGGTATGCCATCTGCCACCCACTATTGTTCAAGAGCACAGCCCGGCGGGCCCGTGGCTCCATCCTGGGCATCTGGGCTGTGTCGCTGGCCATCATGGTGCCCCAGGCTGCAGTCATGGAATGCAGCAGTGTGCTGCCTGAGCTAGCCAACCGCACACGGCTCTTCTCAGTCTGTGATGAACGCTGGGCAGGTAATGGTGGAAGCCTCAAGCAGGCATCCCCTGGGCCTGACTCTGCATCTCTTGACCCCTGCAGATGACCTCTATCCCAAGATCTACCACAGTTGCTTCTTTATTGTCACCTACCTGGCCCCACTGGGCCTCATGGCCATGGCCTATTTCCAGATATTCCGCAAGCTCTGGGGCCGCCAGGTGAGGCCCACTCTGGGCAGGGGCTAGGCCAGCCACCACTGCTGTCTCTATGTGTGCTGGACAGATCCCCGGCACCACCTCAGCACTGGTGCGGAACTGGAAGCGCCCCTCAGACCAGCTGGGGGACCTGGAGCAGGGCCTGAGTGGAGAGCCCCAGCCCCGGGCCCGCGCCTTCCTGGCTGAAGTGAAGCAGATGCGTGCACGGAGGAAGACAGCCAAGATGCTGATGGTGGTGCTGCTGGTCTTCGCCCTCTGCTACCTGCCCATCAGCGTCCTCAATGTCCTTAAGAGGTGAGAGCACGGGGTATGGTTGGGGTGGGGAGCCATTTCTGACGCTCCTCCACCCTGGGCCTAGGGTGTTCGGGATGTTCCGCCAAGCCAGTGACCGCGAAGCTGTCTACGCCTGCTTCACCTTCTCCCACTGGCTGGTGTACGCCAACAGCGCTGCCAACCCCATCATCTACAACTTCCTCAGTGGTGAGCAGGCTGGGGATGCAAAATGACTGAGGCTTATGGCTGTGTCTTTTGTCTCCCAACCAAGGCAAATTCCGGGAGCAGTTTAAGGCTGCCTTCTCCTGCTGCCTGCCTGGCCTGGGTCCCTGCGGCTCTCTGAAGGCCCCTAGTCCCCGCTCCTCTGCCAGCCACAAGTCCTTGTCCTTGCAGAGCCGATGCTCCATCTCCAAAATCTCTGAGCATGTGGTGCTCACCAGCGTCACCACAGTGCTGCCCTGAGCGAGGGCTGCCCTGGAGGCTCCGGCTCGGGGGATCTGCCCCTACCCCTCATGGAAAGACAGCTGGATGTGGTGAAAGGCTGTGGCTTCAGTCCTGGGTTTCTGCCTGTGTGACTCTGGATAAGTCACTTCCTCTGTCTGAGCTTGTGTCCCCTAAGCAGGGTTGATGTGAGGATTAAGCATGCTGAAGCAAGTGGAAAGCTCCTTGTAAACTGTGAAGTGTTGTGGACATGATTATTGTTGTACTTCTCTCATTTGGCCATACCCCACAGTATAATCTGTCCCCATCCTCCTTCCAGAGCTTGGTCATCCTCCTAAAGACCCCTTTCCTACCCAATTACAGGCCTTCCCTGGAGTCTGCTCTAAAGGTCCCAACAGGCATTTCCATCTTGTTCCATGGCTCCCTGAAGCCCAGGGCTGCACTTGGCCAGCTGTTCTGATGCCTGTGTGAACTAATCTGGGCCCAGCCTTTCTCCAGCGGGCCACGAGCACAGCCCCACCCTAACCAGGTGCCAAGGGCACACACCACAGACCCGACCTTGTTGGCTTTGTGGTGTGATAAAACACTCTCCATGGCCACTTGGCAGAGAGGCCAGCAGCCCGAAGCAACTGTAATTAAAAGCCTGGCACTGAATGTTCCCTTTCCTTGTCATTGCACAAAATCTGTGCTGCTTAGGTTAGGAGCAGAAGAAGGTGGGGAAGCTGGGGGGAGGGAAGACAAGAAGGCACTAGAATGCTCTTATCTGCTGACCTCCCACCCCCACCACACGGGATCCCAGATGGACTCAGCCAGGCCTCGGCACACGTGGTGCTGCCTCCTCATGCGGTGCCAATCCTGTGACGCCGGGACCTCACCCCTCGACACAACTGTCTGCTCACAGGCCCAGTGGCCTGGGGAAGGTAAGGGGGGCCGGGTGGGCAGATAGCGGGTTAAGGCTTGCGCCTATTTTCTATGAACTCACAGGATAAAAAGAGAAAGCCACAGACTTGGCCAGACATGCTCCGTCTGCCACCGAGATTTTAAGGCTGCCAAAGGCCCTGAGCCTTGTTGCCAGAGAAGGACGTGGAGTGCAGCCTGAAGTGCTACTCTGCTGAGAGGAACAGGGACATCTGGCAGGGGCCAGCTCTGCTATGCATACCACCAGGTCTGCTTAACTTGATTAATAGAGCTGTGGGCTCCCTCTGACCTCAACCGTCAAGAACGTGGGCAGAGCCCTGGTGCTGCCAGGGGCCCAGCCCAGGAGTGTTGAAGCACTGCTCCTCCTAAGCACCCCGCTTTACCCAGAGCAGGTGGAATGTGTGGTCTAAGTATGCCACCTGCTCTCCACACGACTTACCAGCCCAGCTCTCTGTGGACGGGGCAGAGCTCTAGCTGCTGCCAGGAGGATGGGCTCTCCTGCCCATTCCACACTCCCACTGGCCTTAGGATCCAAAGCGGTTGGCACAGTGCATAGGTAGGCTTGGAGGTGAGTGTGCAGAATGAGGTATGAGGGCTGGCCCCCAAGCTCAGAACCAACCGTGCTTACAAGATCAATCCAGGTCTTGGGCTCCTCAGCCTCAGCTGAGCACAAAGGTGAGAGACTACAATTGGCACCATCGGGTTTCAGCAGACACTTGGTTCAGTGGGAACAAAGAAACAACAGGCGCTGCTCCTAATGGCTGCACGCTCTGCTGGCTGAACCCAGCACCATGGGGGGCCTCAGCCCTCCACTCTGGGGGACTCAGATAAACTGAAGAAAATTCAGGGGAGGTGACCAGGATGCCAAGGGCAGAGATGCTCAGCGAGGGACTGCTCAAGAGCCCAGGGCTATCTGGCCCAGGGAAGAGAGGACTTGGGGAAAATGTGGTATATAGGGTAGGCTCCACTATATAGAGGGTTGGCATGCATAAAGGGTGATGTATGTCCTGGGTGGCCCACAGAGAAAACCACAGCAAATGGTGGTGTCTTCAAGATGGCAGGATTTAGAATCCACATAAGGAAGATGTTTCTGCCAGTCATGGAGGAAATGGGCTGCCTTGAAAGGCACTGAGTTCTTTGCCTTTGGCGAAGCAGAGGCCAGACTCACATGGGGACTATGAACGGAATTTTAGCTCTGGATGGGGGCTGGCCTCTGGGAACTGGATTCCATCTAATGCGGGGATTCTAGCACTACAGCAGCCCAGAGGAGAATGCAACTGACCTGGCTAAGCCCGACACACTGCTGGGCCTCACTGACCTGCAAAACAGTCATAGTTACTTCCAACTACCCACTGCAGGGAGGAGAGCCCTGCACAGGGCCTCAGAGCTCTTTATCTCAAAAAGCCAAAAGATAATCACCATTACCCAGAATAAAGCCCCCTGGCAAACTAGAATGTCTGGTGTCTTTGGCTTTTGATTGAAATGTGGTCAGCTCATTAGAGACACTCGGTGTAGACTGGGTATTATGCTGATCTAAAGATCTGACTTGCAAGTACAGATGTCTGTGCTTAATAAAAGTGGGGAGAACGTTATGACTTAATAAATGGAGTTTGTCTGGAAGATAAAACTAGGGCCTGAGAAAATAGAAAAGGCCAGGCTATGAAGTTTGAGGTAGCTGCTTTCAACCCAGAATGCCAGCCCTAAAACTGCTATGAAATAGCTTCCTAAATAGACCTTCAGGCCATACTGAACTGAACCCGGCAGGCCCCTCAGCTGGCTACCCTATACTTCAACTTCCCTCTGGCAGTGGAGAGGAGCCCCACATAGGCAATGTCCCCCCAAGCTGCTGCTTTCTGCATGGCGTGGTGTATAGGATGTACTTAAATAGTCACTGAAAGGATGAGTGGATGGACCTGTAGCTGAGAAATCATGGTGGAAAACATGGAACTCCAGAGTTTCATCCTTTTATTGAAGCTTACAATTTCACTGGACTTTTGGCCCCAAATGAAAAAAAATGCAAATT